TCTCCCTTTCAGGGAAGGATGTCCCAGCAGAGAGGCAAAGTGAGGGGACCCACACAAGGAAGGGGCCCTGCTATTAGGAAACCCTGGGTCATTCAGGCCTGCTGCTCTCCGGCTCCCACCGGGCCGGGCTCTGTCCTCGCTGTGACGAACCTCCTGCCCCTGTCGAGGCCGGCAACACCCTCCACCCGGCCACCCCTCCCGAAGGCCCCCAGCCTGCTCTGCCCCTGCAGTCCTGGCGCAGGCCCCTCCTGCCCACCCCACCCTGCTCTCAGCACTCGCGGTTCCTTCTCTCTGCCTGGAAGGCTCTTCCTCGGGTACCCCTTGCGTGCGAGTCCCCAGTGACCCCCTGTTCTCACAGGGAAAACAAGTAGACCGTATCTTTCCTAGCTGTTCACCGCCCACCCTCCTAGCCTGGCAGTGCTGGCCCGGCGCCTGTGTGTCCCCAGCACTGAGGCTGGGGCGCGGCTGTGCCCAGCACACAGACGAGGGATGGATGGACAGACGCAGATGGTGCAGCTCCCACCCCTACCCAGGCTGCTACCCGCCAGGTGTCTACCCGCCACCCCAGCTGCTGCTGGCACGGGGGACTGAGGGGGGTCAGCTCTGGGGCCAGAGGGGCAGGCCTGGGCTCCTGGGAAGTGAAAAGTGACCCCCGAGGCCCCCAAGACCTGTCCTTGACCCCAGTGAGCAGGTTGAGTCTAGGAGCTGCGTGGGCCCTGCTCTCTTGGTGACCCCTGCTCTGCCCCACTTACTGTTGTGGGGTGGGCTCAGGCACACCCCAGAGCAGTGCCTCAGGCCCGCACCGCTGCCCCTCACCGCCGCTGCCCCTCACCGCCGCTGCCCCTCACCACTGCTGCCCCTCACCGCCCCGTCCATCTGCTCCTGTGTGTGCTTGAGTACGTTTGTGAGATACGTGAAAACAGCAACAAAAGGCGCCGGGTGCGGGCCTGGGCGTCCTGCCCTCAGCTCGGGTCAGGGGTGGGGTCAGAGGCCTCAGGAGTTGCCCTTTTACCCAGGGTCAAACATGACCACAGCCAGCTGGGGACAAAAGGCCCTTCATCTTCTGCAGAAGCCTGGATTGTGCGGAGGAGGGAGCATTCCCAAAGGCGGGTCTGTGCCTTCTCCCGCTGATGGCGAGCTGAAGGGAGGAGGGCGGCCGCTTCCTTGAGGGCCTGAGTCACAGCCAAGAAGACCCGCTCACTTTTTCCAGAAGTGAGGGAAACTTCCCCGTCAGCCCTGCAAGGCTGGCTGAGGTGTGACTGTGGCCCGCCTGCTGGGCGAGGGTCCCTGCCTGACTACCTGGACGTGCCTCCGCAGGGTCTGCAGCCAGCTTCCGGTCAGACCCCAGGTCCTCCAGCGGCTGCGGCCTTCAGCGTCATCTCCACGGCAGCCCCTGTGTACTGGGGGCTGGGGGGCCTGGCGAGGCCCCTCGAAGTGGTACAGCTTGCACTCTGGGGACCCAAAGTCCCCCCACCGGGCCCAGGCGGAAGCACCAGGCATTTCTGGTCCCAGCCGAGGTCTGAGGTCTGTGGAGCGCAGCCAGCACCTCCACTGCCCCTCAGCCTCAGCCTGCTGCTTCCTTTTTTAGGCAAAGTCGAGTGCTGGCCGTCCGCACGGCCCCGCGGTGTCTCACCTGCCTGAAAGGGAGGAAGGAAGCCTGTGGAGCCCCATCCGTTCTCCCGCGGCGCATCCTCCAGGAGAGGGTGGGGAAGGAGGAGACATCCTGGCAGACACCCCCCCACGTCCCCCACCTCCCAGCTCTGAGCTGAGGAGGCCCTGGAAGAGGGCCATGGCTACTCCGAGGGAGGGCCGGGGTAGGGTTCTCCTGTCCAGGGGACACTGCTGGCCCAGCCCCACCCAAGCAGGGGAAATCTGCCCTGGGAGCCACTGTCCCTCAGGACGCCCCCTGCAACCAGCCACCTCTCGTCTGGGCCTCACCAAGACCCCAAGACTCAAGAGCTCCTGTCTCACCAGTGGGACCCTCCAGTCCTGCTGGGGGTGTGTCCTGGGTCCTGGAGTCTGGGCCCCTCACTGGGTAGGGTATATGGGTAACAGGCCCAGTGTGGTCCCACTGGACAGGGCCTCAACCAACCATCTCCCACTCCCATGCCTCTTCCTCCAAGAAGCCCAGGTGGCGTGGGTGCTTCGAGTCTCTCTCGAATTCCTGTCTTCTGTCCCCTTTCAAGCCACTGTGTCCTTGTAAGTTCCACCCCATGGTCCTTCCCATCCCTGCTGGTCAGTCCCTGGGATACATGTCCTGTTACTCCAGACACCTATCCGCCTCCAGCGCGGAGGCCAAGGCGAAACCACGGTCTGGACGTGTTTTTTTGGTGCCACCGCCAGCCCCTGGGGTTCTCTTGGGCCTGGCTGCTGGGACCCCAGCACCCAGAGTCACGGCAGTGGTGGGCATGGGGAGGGCCTAGCCTGGTACCTCCCTGCTCGGCTCCCGCGGCTGGGGGTCGGAGAGGGGTGGAGAGCGTGGGCCGCACAGCCTCGGCCGGGAGAGGGAGACTGGAGTGTGTGTGTGTGCGTGCCTGCGCGTGCGTGCCTCGGTCGTATCTCGGCTGGTGCTGCGTGTCCCTGCGTGTCGGGGTCCGCTCGTGCGCGCCTCTCCGGGGTCTGTGCGCGTGGCCC